CCAGAGAGATCCTATGTCAAAAATGAATAAATACCCTGGTGTGGTCGCTCTCGCCTGTGATCCCAGGACTTTGGGAGGCTGAGGCGGGAAGATGACTTGAGTCCAGGAGTTTGAGACCAGCCTGGGCAACATGGCAAAACCCCATCTCTACAAAAAAAATACAAAAAATTAGCCGGGTGTGGTGGCGTGGGCCTGTAGTCCCAGCTACTCAGGAGGCTGAGGTGGGAGAATTGCTTGAGTCAGGGATAGGGAGGTGGCAGTGAGCCCATATCGTGCCACTGCACTCCAGCCAGGGTAACAGAGCAAGAACTCATCTCAAAAATAAAAAATAAAAATAGGTGGCTGGGCGTGGTGGCTTACACCTGTAATCCCAGCTACTTGGGAGGCTGAGGTGGGAGAATCACTTGAACCCAGGAGGTGGAGGTTGCAGTGAGCCGAGATCGCATCACTGCACTCCAGCCTGGAAGACAGAGCAAGACTTTGTCTCAATAATAATAATAAAAATAATAATAGTCCAGGCACAGCTCATGCCTGTAATCCCAGCATTTTGGGAGGCCGAGGCAGATGGATCGCTTGAGGTCAGGAGTTGGAGACCAGCCTGGCCAACATGGCGAACCCCAGTCTCTACTAAAAATAAAAAATAAAAAAAAAAAAATTAGCCAGGCATAGTGGTGCGCACCTGTAATCCCAGCTACTCAGGAGGCTGAGGCAGGAGAATCGCTTGAACCCGGGTGTCAGAAGTTGCAGTGAGCCGAGATCAAGTCACTGCACTCCAACCTGGGTGACAGAGTGAGACTCCATCTCAAAAAAAAAGAAGAAAAAAATAAAAAAGAAAGACTCGTTGCCCAGTGCTCCCTCTGGGAGAAGTACATCCAAGGCCCTGGCCCTGGGAGAAAGGCTCTGGCACTAACCCCACCCTTGACCTTTTTCCTGGGCGGTCCTGAAGAATGTTCTGTCCCTTCTCCAAGGCCCCCAGCTGGGACGGCCCAGGCGCCTATAAAGGGGGTCCCCGCTTGGCCCCGGCGCCACCCACCACCATGGACCCCCGTCTGCCCGCCTGGGCGCTGGTGCTGCTGGGCCCTGCCCTGGTGTTCGCGTTGGGCCCCGCGCCCACCCCAGAGATGCGTGAGAAGTTGTGCGGCCACCACTTCGTACGCGCGCTAGTGCGCGTGTGCGGGGGCCCCCGCTGGTCCACCGAAGCCAGGAGGCCTGCGACCGGAGGCGACCGTGAGTGGGGACGGGCAGGGACAGCGCTCTGGACACCCAGCTAATTTTTTTTTCTTTTTCGTAGAGAGGGAGTCTCACTCTGTTTCCCAGGCTGGTCTCAAACTCCTGAGCTCAAGTAATCCTCCCACCTTGACCTTCCAAAGTGTTGGGATTAGCGATGTGAGTCACTGTGTCCAGCTTTAAAAGTATTTTCCGTTCCAGCTGAGTTTCACTCTGTCCCCAGGTGAGTTGCTACAGTGGCTGGAGAGACGACATCTGCTCCATGGGCTGGTGGCCGACAGTAATCTCACGCTGGGACCTGGCCTGCAGCCCCTGCCCCAGACCTCTCACCATCACCGCCACCACCGTGCAGCTGCCACCAACCCTGCACGCTACTGCTGCCTCAGTGGCTGTACCCAACAAGACCTGCTGACCCTCTGTCCCTACTGATTCCTCCTTGGGTGCAGCCTCAGAGTGGCCTGAGGCCCAGAGGGTCTGGTCTGGTGAGCTCCTGAGGCCACACAGCACCATAAAGTCTCGCATCTACAGGCCTTTGATTACCTCCTGGGATGGGTGCTCACTATCTACCCCAGACCAATGCCACCTGCAGCCTGTGGAGTCAACTGCAGAATAAATCACACCCTAGCCCTGGCTTGGAGGATCCCCGCTTTCACAGATGCTGGACACTGACAGCCAAATGTCCTCACTCCAGGGGAGCCCCAGACGCTCCGCTCCCTGCATGTGTAACACCCCTTCTTGCTGTCTCTTAGTAAATAAACGACCCAAAGCAGCTTCCTGCATTTTCTCTAGAAAAAGGGACAAGC